ACCACTGTCAAAAGCAAAGGAAAATATCTGAAGAGTTTTAGAAGTGACAATTACTCTTATCTGGGAATTAAGATGATAATTCCGAGGGCATTAAATGGAGTTGGAAAACATGAGTTCTTAAAGGCTAAGTCCCTTCACCTCTCTGGGATTCAGTTTTTCTTATCTGTACAATAAGATTGATTTTAATATTTTACTAGCTCTGTCAGTCTGGATTTCATGCATTTTCACTGCTCGAGGGCAACAGAAGAGTTGCATCTTTCTGATGAGGTCCCAGGAGTAATCTTAGAGTCATAAATCAGATCATGTCATTCATCTGCTTAGAAACCTTCAATGGTTTTCCACTGGATTCCAAACAAAAATCAAACTCTTTATCCTTGCTCATAAGCCTTACAAGATTTGGGCTCAAGTCCCTGGCCTCATCTCTCTCCATTCTCACCTTGCTCCTTTTGCTCTAGCCAGTGGCCTTTGTCTTTTCCTTGACTTTGCTAAGTTTGTTCCCACTATATGGCCTTTGCACGCGCTATTCTCTCTGCCTGGAATGCTCTATTCCAGATTTTCATACGGCTTATTACTCTCCCACTTCGTTCCATCACATTATCCAGTCTAAATTTCTTTACAGCACTTACTACCACCTTAGATAATCCCGTTTGTTGACTTGTTTATAATCTGCTTTTCGCACTGCTTGAGAGCAGGGCCCTTCCGTTCGTTGACTGATGTGTCCCTGGAGCCCAGGGCAGTGCCTGGCAGGTATCTGGCTCTCAGTAAGTGTTCGATGACCGAACTCCCACACCCAGGCCAGACTTTCAAAAGAATGGCAAACATTTTCGCCTCCTGCACTCCCGACCCCAAGCCACAGGCTACGACTCACGCCTCGGCGCTCCTAGTAGTCCCCTCGCAGCGACCCCAACCAAGCCGTCACCTACCCGACCGCCGTCTAGCTCCTTCCGGCCTCAGCGGCGGCTTAACTCGGAAGTTTTCTCGGACACACCGGCACGCCTCTGCGCTGAAGGAGCACTTCCGGGGCAGTAGGAACGCCGAGTCGGCTGCCGTGGCTGTGCTGAGGGTGGCGGCCGGATAGGTGCGGAGCTTCCTGAACGAGGCAGGAGGGGTGCGAGGTTCAGGGGCAGGGCCCGGGCAGCCGAAGTCGTTAGGGAGGCGGTGACCTGACGGTGGGCGGCGGACATCTCGCGGCAGGGTCGAGGGCTGTGAAAGCGGTTTAGTGATTGAAGCGCTACGTTTGTGTGAGGAATTCTTGTCGTTGTCAGCGCCTGAGAACTTAGTTGGGAGCGGACGTTTACGTCGAATCTCTCGTTTGGGACCCCATTCTTGAATGTGGGAAGAAGTGAGAGCGCATGTTTGCTCATCTAGAGACAGCCGTATTAATAACGATAGGATACAAACCATCACCCCACCAAGTGATAGCAGCTGTTAACCTGTGGGCGGTTACGTGCCGGTCACTGTTCCAAGCCCCTCACATATCGCGTCACTGAATCTTTATAGGGACCCAGAACTCCATTTGACAGATGAGGAAACGGAGAGGCAGACAGGTGACCTGACTTCCCCACAATCGCTGCAGGACAGGAAGAAAGTAAACTCCAGAGCCCGTGCTCTTAGCTACTAAGCTGTACTGCTCTTCATTTTGGTAAATGGGGCGGGTGGAGTGTATATATACGTAATATATATGTGTGTGTGTAAGCGTATGCGTTTTTATTTCTTAAAAATATGGCTCAGCCGTATTTATTTACAGTTATTGGAATCTTTCTCCTCCAACTGAGAAAATAACTGGAGGAGAAACTACAATTATTTCTACACGCTTACTACACAATGCCTGGAAGACTTACAAAAACACTAAATAGTGCAGTTCCACGTACTTGGTGTTTATTCCTTTTTTTTTTTTAACCTTTCTCCTAGATTATGAATGAGTTGAGGAAAGAGATGGTACAGTCATTCTAATAACGATAGTAATGATAATATAAACAACCATCACCATAAAAAATTCTCTTCTGGCTTAGCTCAAATATCTGGCACAAATGAAAGAATAGAGATAACCAGTGTTTAATATTTTAGTAAAGGGACTGTTTTGGCAGGGCATGGTGGCTCACGCCTGTAATTTTAGCACTTTGGGAGGCTGAGGCAGGGGAAGATTGCTTGAGGCCAGGCCTAGGGTTCAAGACCAACCTGGCCAACATAGCGAGACCCTGTCTTTAAAAATATATTTTGGAGTATGTCCTTCCAGTCTTTCATGGAATTATATGAATTTATGTAATATGTATATTATATATTCTACATATAGTATACTGTATATATTTATGATGATGATAATGATGCGTTGCAACCTGGAGAGAGCATAAGGAAAAGATAGGAAACATTTATTCATATACACAAAACATTAATTGAACTTTGTGCAAAAACTGTCTCGTCTTTCCTATTAGATAGGCCCTTGGAGTGAATGGCTTACATTAGTTCTCTATCTCCACAGGTACTGTGGTACTACTTGGTACGTAGTAGGTACTCAAAAAATGTTTGCGAGTGAATGAATGGCTACTTCTAAGTTGGTTTGTATGTCAGTGAGTAGTTGTATCTGGATTTTTTCTCTATGTGTTTTGGAAATGTGTAATGTGTTTATATTATATGCCCATATATTCTGAACTCCATAGTGTTGTCTTAATCTACCTTTCTAGCTTCATGCCTTCCCATTGTTCTTCTCTCTGCCATGGTAACTACTCCCTACTGTAACTGTCCATGTTCCATACTGTCAGACCTCAGGCCTTTGGCTGTACCCTCATGTTATTTCCATATCCTTGAATCCTGTCATTGGCATCATCATCTGTCAAAATCATAAGCTTCTTTTAAGGCAGGTGTTGCCAACTCAGATGCCTACAGAGGTTAATCAGGTAGCATAATTTGAGTGAAGTGGATTTGCGTGGGGGATTGTAGGGAGCTGGAGAGCAACTGCCCTAGCTAAAAGGGCCCAGCGGCTATTTAGCACAAGCTAGTTATTACAGAGTTGAATGTGGGCCCGGTGTTGCTAGATCTTTTAATTTTACAAGTTAGAAGTTGGAAGCCTATATTTTTATATGAAGTCTGATTTTTAAATGTTGGCATCTAGTTTTTGCAAAGGTTAAATACTGTGCAGGCCAAATAAAAACATCTGTAGGCTGGATTTGGCACTTAAATTCCCAGTTTGTGACCACTACTCTAGGCTTATTTCAGGTACTTTGTTCATGAATTACGTTGTCTGATTCTAATGGAGTTCTGTTTTTTTTCAGCATTTTGTGTGTTGGATGGTCTGGCAGGGATGTTTCAGCATTTTGTGTGTTGGACTGAATGCAGCACCTGTTATAGTGCTGCATCCAGTCTGCCTTAGTTTTAATATGCCTTTCTTTTCTAATACATTAGAAACATTTTGATAGCATGGGTTGGGTCTAATTCTGCACTTAGTACATATCAGTACATACCTACAGCGTGTGTGTACATATGTGTGAGATGTATTGATTTCTACTCTGATAATCCTTGGTTATCCTGGAAACTAGTGTCTGTTCTTTGTAGAGACACCAATAGTATCTTGGCTTTAATTGCCAAAGAGCTCTACATCTGGAAGGAATTGAATTGAGTAACACTGGTATTCAAAAGTTGATCTGACATAAAGCCAATCTGATGGCTTAAATTTCATGATGTCCTGGAAAAATTGAGGTAGGAATGATTAATAACTAGTAAGATTTTTATATAAATTTTTTTTGGGCTTTCATTTTACCAGCTGATGTTCTAATCATGTCAGATAAAGATGATATTGAGACTCCACTGCTAACTGAAGCAGCCCCCATCCTTGAAGATGGAAACTGTGAGCCAGCCAAGAATTCTGAGTCTGTTGACCAAGGTGCCAAACCAGAGAGTAAATCAGAACCTGTAGTTTCCACTCGGAAAAGACCAGAGACCAAACCTTCCAGTGACCTTGAGACTTCAAAAGTTCTCCCTATTCAGGTATCACAGACCACAGAAAAAGTAGGGTATCTGCCTTTTGTTTTTCTGCCTACTGGGAAATTAGGATAATGTTTCCAAAGATGTACCCCAGACCAGATGGGGTTATTGGGGGAGCTGGGGCAAGTCCATACTCTCCTCAGCCTCGGCTACAGTAGCTACAGTAGGTAAGATCATCAGTCATTTAGTTATTTTTGTGATAGCAAAAAAAAAAGTTATTTTTCTCATTAGGACAAGGCATTTCAAATGTCATCGAGAAGGCAGAGACTTCCCTTGGAATCCCTGGTCCCAGTGAAATTTCAACTGAAGTCAAGTATGTAGCAGGTCAGTATATGGAAACATAAAGACCTAGAATTCTTCATGTTTACACATCCCCTCCCTCTTGTAGGAGAGACAAATGCCAAAGAGAATGAAAACTCCTCCCCAGTGGCTGGGGCATTTGGTGTATTCTCTACCATCTCTACTGCTGTTCAGAGCACAGTAAGTAAAAAAGTGCAAGGTGGTCTGTTCCTATTGTTGTAATGAGGTTGCATGTATTTTCTAGGGAAAGAGTGTTATAAGTGGGGGTTTGGATGCCTTAGAATTCATTGGAAAAAAGACAATGGATGTGATAGCAGAAGGGGATCCTGGATTTAAAAGAACCAAGGGTCTGATGAACCGAAATGCTACACTATCTCAGGTACTGATTATCCTTACCTGTTTACTTCCTGTTGCTACAGTGTAATGCCTCCATCTCTTTTTAGGTTTTACGAGAGGCGAAGGAGAAAGAAGAGATACGGACCTCCAATGAGGTTACCGTGGAAACAGACAAGAAAACTCATTATGGGCTACTCTTTGATGAATTTCAAGGCCTTTCACATCTAGAAGCTCTGGAGATGCTTTCCCAAGAAAGTGAAATAAAGGTAATTCCAAGCCAAAATCTCAACTGGAAAAATCCTACAACATTTTGTTCTTGTATCCATTCAGGTGAAATCTATCCTTAATTCTCTGAGTGGAGAAGAATTAGAGACTCTAAAAGTTGAATTAGAGCAACTCAAAGAAACATTTTCTCTAGCAGAATTTTGTGAAGAAGAGGAAGAAGAGAAAAAAGGTAATATGAAAATTTAGTATCTGAGTGGAGAGTGGAGTGTTTTATATGGGACTTGGTTTTTTAGGGGATGAAGATTTTACCAAGGACATAACAGAGCTGTTTTCCCAGCTGCACGTTTCCTCCAAACCAGAGAAACTTGCCAGGGTAAGTTATTGCTTCTTGGTGATTTTCATTATAATTGTTGATGGCCAATATTTTTCTTATTTAGGCAAGAAATACCGCCCACGAATGGATCAGGAAGTCTCTGACCAAGCCATTAGCAGAGAATGAAGAAGGAGAAAAACAGTCGGAAGCAGAAAATACTGAGCAAGTCAACAAAAATTCAATAGAGGTAGCCAAAGCAACTAAGCCTTTTTTGTTTGTTTTGCTATGCTTTGTTTTGTTTTTCCATCCAGGATATCCATGCGTTTGCAATCCGGAGCCTGGCTGAACTGACTGCCTGCTCAATTGAACTATTCCACAAAACAGCTGCATTGGTTCTGCATGGCAGGAAGCAGGAAGTGACAGCCATAGAAAGGAGCCAAACTCTTTCCCAGTAAGTGTAATGAGAATTCCTCTAAATGATGCAAAACGTTTCTGACTTTTCCTTTCTTTCCTAGGATGACAATTGTGTTGTGTAAAGAGTTGTCCTCTCTGTCTAAAGAGTTCACTACCTGCCTAACAACTGCTGGGGTAAGAATCCATGCCTCTTACTGCAATAATGTCTGCTCACTTAAAAATGTATTCGTTATTCCAGGTCAAAGAAATGGCAGATGTCCTTAACCCATTAATCACTGCAGTATTTCTAGAGGTTAGTAATTGTTTTTAAGTCTCTGACTCCAATTTTCTTTTTCTTGTTTTTTCAATCCTGGCAGGCATCAAACAGTGCCTCCTACATCCAGGACGCCTTTCAGCTACTCTTACCTGTGCTAGAGATCTCTCTCATTGAGAACAAGATTGAATCACACAGACATGAGCTGCAGGGCCAGAAACCTTTGTTAGAACATTGAAGAATGGAGACGTTTTGACCTGGGACTTGTGACGGCCAAGGAATGCCACCTTATTCTGGCTACTCCTGCAGAAATGAAGGAGTGGGGTTATTTTAGTATATAAAAATTCAGGCAGGAGAGATGGTTTAAAGAGGAAGATTGTTGCCTTCAGTGTTTGATTGAAGTATTCAGGTTCTCACAGTATTCTTTCCAGTTGTTGTAATTCATAAATTATTTGAAAAGAAACTTTTGTAGAAAGTCCAAGAATAATAACTCTAGATAAAGATTAGTGGGACACTCAGGCAAAAATGTTGGTCTTTCTTTGACATGTTGCAAAATGTTATCAATTTTGTCATGGATATAATTTGCAGCCCATGGATATAACTGGTTGATAAGCCAGAGAAAAATAATTTAGTGTTCTAAAATTCATGGCATGTGTGGTTTATTAATGCCATGTACTTTCTCCTTTCTGGAATAAAATCTATGGCTTTAAGAAAACTGAGCATATGTAAACTCTGTGATGATTACCCTTTATCACATGAATTCTTGGAAATAGAAAGTTTCATCTGCTTTTTTAAATTCTTAGTAGATATTTGGCATTGAGGAGAAACTTGTAGACTATTATAGCCATGTGAATTAACTGTAGCAAAGTGCCCTTTTTCTTCAAATTGCTCCCCCTCCCCAGGATGACACACTTCATGTCATAGCTGAACCCTACTCTACTGGATTCAAGGCCAGTAAATGCAATTTAGAGAAGCAGTTTTATGTTTGCAGATATTCTGAGTCTCTTCAGGATGTGTTTCGTGTCTACCATATATGCAGGATAAATTCTTTAACAGCAAACTCCAAAGGAATGTTGAAGCTGTTTTAGCAATGAGGATTTTTTTGTTTGAGTGTTGAAGTGGGCCATAGTCCTTTAGAAATGATGTTCATTTATGATAGGATTTAACTTCTAAGGCATAGTTTATTTTTTCCTCTTTCCTTTTTGTTTGTTTTAATGTATTCTTTAGCATGTTTTTGATATAACTTTTATCCTCCAGATCTTAAGCTTTCTTTTGCTCTCTTCAGCAATTTAAGAGACTATTAAGCTGTCGTCTTCCTAAAAGCTATTTTGGTATCCACTCTTTTTAAAAAAATTCTCCAACTTTGTGGTTTTTTAATGATTAAGGTAATTTGTTAGCTCTGCCCCTCATCTTCTAAAACCTTTGTAATAAAATGTATTAATCATGTTATTTGATCCTTTCATTTACTTTTGTAAACACGAGCCCTAATATCTTACTTAGACCAAAAAAAAAAAAAAAAAATAGCAAAGCAAAGCCATAACATAGATTAGTATAAAGACTGTTTCTACGTAATCTTCTTTGGGGCAGGAGTCAGTTAGTAAGCAAGGAAGAGAAATAAATTTGGTTTAAAAAGGTATACCAACAGCACTACAATGTTACTCTGCCTATATTCTGTCTTAATATGATCAGAAAGTTTTTGAATATTCCTTTTTAAAGACAAATTTCACCCTTTCCAGCTTGAATATTTCTGAAGTTTCAGAAAAACAGTTGCCTTCTGGTTACAAAGGCTGGTGTCACCAGTTCTGAATTGTTGCCTCAAGCTTGGTTGATGTGTCTGAACCTGTATCCCTTGAGGGCAAAGTTTAGAAACTGGTCACTCTGCCTACTGTCTGTTCAGCCTCTTGTACAATGGCAGTTTGGCAGCTTTAAATCCTTAACCTAGAAATGTATTTAAGGTTTTTCTTTCAAGAAATGGGGTATACATATGAAGGAGAGAGTAACAACTCTTTTTATACACCTATTCAGATTTCAGCCCTGAATTTGGCAAATTTTAGATTAGGTCTCACATAAGGTAAATATGACTCACTAACTCTTTTTTTCTCATCTTCCCCACCCCCCCATATATATTTATTTATTTTAATGGAGTTAGGGACCACTAGTGAAATGATGAAAGGCCCAATTCTGAGTAACAATTGTCTACTCTTCACATAAAATATACTGAAAAAGAATTAAGATTCCTTGATCCAGTAGACATAGAGAAACATAAACATTCATGACAGATGAGTAGGTAAATTCAGGGATCACTTTGGAACTTGCTGGATTATGGTGATGGTTTTTGGATAGTATGTGCTTCATTATTTTATTTGGGGTAGTTACAGTGTTTTAGTTTTTTGTTAACAGCTACACTTTTGGTACTATTTTCCTTTTAAATTTTTGGTGTCTAAGATTTACCACTAATTACTAATATATGCCTTTCCAATTCACTTAAAACCTTAATAAGTGAAATGTTCAGGTATTGCTAGGGTAAATGTGTCTTTTCCTACTATTGAGATTTTAAAAGGCTGTGATTAAGAGAGACTTTATTAATTTGATCTGAAAGAAGTAGAAACCTCTATGAAACAATTTTTATTTTCCTTTGCATAATACCTTAGAAATGTGTTAAGGACAAGCTATATTTTCCTTACTTGCTTTTGATAGTTTTTTTTTTTTTTTTTAAGCATAGATATCCAGGTTGGCAGGCCTCTGAAATGTGAAATTGTAATTTTTATAGATGGCATTACTATGAATCTGAAATCAGTGCTAGGTGTACAAATGTGAATTTTTCAATCCTGTAATCAAAGAACAAGATCTTGTGGGTTCCTACTGCTGAAAAAGGATGCTTTCTTTTGTACTTGTTTTTAGTGAAAGACCTTTTTGAGGGAGAGCTATTTTATAGGTAGTTGCTATTGATATCTCCATTTGAGAAATAGACATTTTTCTGTATTTCTAGAGGTGTTCTGAATTTTAAACCTGAATTCTTCAGTTTAGAAAACCCAGAATAAAATTATACCCACAGTGGGCACTCAACAAGTGTGATATTTCACAAATGTCAGAGACTG